AAACATAAATAAGAGTTGTTAAATGGGGACGGACTTTTTTTTGGTTTCGATACCTTGGGTAGTAATACTAGTAATTCATTTTACTTAAATGTTGACTAAAATCTACAGCAAAATTGACTTCGATTGTATGGGGTGCTTTTTTGATGTTTCCTGAATAACCCCAGAACTTCCTGTCATGATATTCACAGGTCTAAACCTGTTACTGTCGTGATTAGATCGGGGCTCTCCCTCTCTCCAACCTAGTAGCTGGAATTATTCTATTTTACTTTTCATGTCTGTGTGGGAGGGTGGGGGAGCGGAGGGTTGGATTTTAGGGATCTTAGGTTTGTACACATTACTGGAAATACAATTGACATAGAACACTAAGATACGTTTTAGGTTCCAATTACAAAACGACACCCGGCGAGCCTCTGGCAATGCGCGCACCTTAGTTTCCAAAACAGGTATTTGGCTTCAGTTTGCTTCCCCTGGTGAGTGGTGAGCGGAGTCGGGGCGGCCGGCAGGGCTGCACCCCGGGCTGGTCCTCCACAACCCCCGGCGCTCGGCCCCCGCACGACCCCCAGGGGAAGCCGCACTAGCCCCGGGGCTCCCCCCACAGCCTCCCGGGAGGGTTTCGCGCCCGCCTGGAGGAGCCGGCGGCTCCCCGCGACCCTCCTAGAAGGAGCGGACCGGCGCTCGGGCCCCGCGGGCTCGGGGTCCCCGAGCCGCACTTACTCAGACTCGCGGACAGGCTGCGCAGTCGGCCGCGGGCACGAAACCGGGCGCCGCGCAGCAGCGTACCCCCGCGTCGCTTCCGTCGCTCCTCATCATCCTCCTCCAGCCCAGGGGCCGCTGCCGGCGCCACGGTCTAGCCCGGAGCTCCTGCTGCGAGCTGTGGCCCCACTTCCGGCCCCCGCTCGGGTGTCGCCGGCAAATGCCCCCGCCGGCTCCCACATAACCTGTTCTCCGTCTCCGCTCCCGGAGTGGGAACCCTGCCCGCTCTTCCGAGCATGCGCAGAAGCCGCTGCCAGTGAGCCCCCGCGACGGTGGCCCGGACGGAAAAGATACCTCGGCGGCGTGGGCCCGGCTCCCTGCTCCAGGACCTAGGGATCTTGGCCTTCCACCCTCCTCCGAGCACCAGGACTCCCTCCAGTTCCGTACCCGAGGCCTCCGTGGTGAAGAGGTGCCGGACCCGATGAGCTCGGGAGTCCACCATCGCTCTGCAAGCCGCAGGTTTGCGGAGCAATTTGTTCTGCCTGATAGGGAATCCACTGGCGTGTGGATCAACTGCTTGCAGAGAGCATCTGCTGCCGAGGCCAATAGGAGCCGTGTGTACTCAAGACCCTAACCAGGATCCTGCAGGTCCCGCCTCCGCAGCCCCACGGGGCTGCCGGCCCCCCCACCTCCCATCGCGAGCCTGGCTGCGCCGGCGTGCTTGAGCCCGGTGACTGCAAGGCCCCGGGTCTCCCCTGCGCCTGCGCGGCGAGCAGCTGGCGGAACCGGCATCTTCTGGCGCCAGCTTCCGGCTTAGCGGCTGAGCTTCAGGCTTGACGTCAGGTGGGAAGGGTGTGGGGTGGCAGGTGGGGGCGCCTGGCCTCCTGATGCTGTGCTCTTCATCTAGACCCAAGCCCCAGGTCGTGGGACGATTTCTCCCGTTTTTGACTCCCTGGAACTGTATTGCCTGCTTTACCTGCGTACATGTTGATTCTTTCTCATGGCAACCCCGCAGGAAACCATCAAGATCTCATTTTACAGCTGGGATTCTCTGGTTCACAGAGGTAACGGAGCTTGCCCGAGGCCAGGTATTCACTGGGAATCCGTGAAGGGTTGGGGGTACTTAAAGTTATTCTCTTTTTGCTTTACTAGTTAAACGAGAAGATTCATCACCGCTTTGATGGCTGCCTCACAAACTTCACAAACTGTTGCATCTCACGTTCCTTTTGCAGATTTGTGTTCAACTTTAGAACGAATACAGAAAAGTAAAGGACGTGCAGAAAAAATCAGACACTTCAGGGAATTTTTAGATTCTTGGAGAAAATTTCATGATGCTCTTCATAAGAACCACAAAGATGTCACAGACTCTTTTTATCCAGCAATGAGACTAATTCTTCCTCAGCTAGAAAGAGAGAGAATGGCCTATGGAATTAAAGAAACTATGCTTGCTAAGCTTTATATTGAGTTGCTTAATTTACCTAGAGATGGAAAAGATGCCCTCAAACTTTTAAACTACAGAACACCCACTGGAACTCATGGAGATGCTGGAGACTTTGCAATGATTGCATATTTTGTGTTGAAGCCAAGATGTTTACAGAAAGGAAGTTTAACCATACAGCAAGTAAACGACCTTTTAGACTCAATTGCCAGCAATAATTCTGCTAAAAGAAAAGACCTAATAAAAAAGAGCCTTCTTCAACTTATAACTCAGAGTTCAGCACTTGAGCAAAAGTGGCTTATACGGATGATCATAAAGGATTTAAAGCTTGGTGTTAGTCAGCAAACTATCTTTTCTGTTTTTCATAATGATGCTGCTGAGTTGCATAATGTCACTACAGATCTGGAAAAAGTCTGTAGGCAACTGCATGATCCTTCTGTAGGACTCAGTGATATTTCTATCACTTTATTTTCTGCATTTAAACCAATGCTAGCTGCTATTGCAGATATTGAGCACATTGAGAAGGATATGAAACATCAGAGTTTCTACATAGAAACCAAGCTAGATGGTGAACGTATGCAAATGCACAAAGATGGAGATGTATATAAATACTTCTCTCGAAATGGATATAACTACACTGATCAGTTTGGTGCTTCTCCTACTGAAGGTTCTCTTACCCCATTCATTCATAATGCATTCAAAGCAGATATACAAATCTGTATTCTTGATGGTGAGATGATGGCCTATAATCCTAATACACAAACTTTCATGCAAAAGGGAACTAAGTTTGATATTAAAAGAATGGTAGAGGATTCTGATCTGCAAACTTGTTATTGTGTTTTTGATGTATTGATGGTTAATAATAAAAAGCTAGGGCATGAGACTCTGAGAAAGAGGTATGAGATTCTTAGTAGTATTTTTACACCAATTCCAGGTAGAATAGAAATAGTGCAGAAAACACAAGCTCATACTAAGAATGAAGTAATTGATGCATTGAATGAAGCAATAGATAAAAGAGAAGAGGGAATTATGGTAAAACAACCTCTATCCATCTACAAGCCAGACAAAAGAGGTGAAGGGTGGTTAAAAATTAAACCAGAGTATGTCAGTGGACTAATGGATGAATTGGACATTTTAATTGTTGGAGGATATTGGGGTAAAGGATCACGGGGTGGAATGATGTCTCATTTTCTGTGTGCAGTAGCAGAGAAGCCCCCTCCTGGTGAGAAGCCATCTGTGTTTCATACTCTCTCTCGTGTTGGGTCTGGCTGCACCATGAAAGAACTGTATGATCTGGGTTTGAAATTGGCCAAGTATTGGAAGCCTTTTCATAGAAAAGCTCCACCAAGCAGCATTTTATGTGGAACAGAGAAGCCAGAAGTATACATTGAACCTTGTAATTCTGTCATTGTTCAGATTAAAGCAGCAGAGATCGTACCCAGTGATATGTATAAAACTGGCTGCACCTTGCGTTTTCCACGAATTGAAAAGATAAGAGATGACAAGGAGTGGCATGAGTGCATGACCCTGGACGACCTAGAACAACTTAGGGGGAAGGCATCTGGTAAGCTCGCATCTAAACACCTTTATATAGGTGGTGATGATGAACCACAAGAAAAAAAGCGGAAAGCTGCCCCAAAGATGAAGAAAGTTATTGGAATTATTGAGCACTTAAAAGCACCTAACCTTACTAACGTTAACAAAATTTCTAATATATTTGAAGATGTAGAGTTTTGTGTTATGAGTGGAACAGATAGCCAGCCAAAGCCTGACCTGGAGAACAGAATTGCAGAATTTGGTGGTTATATAGTACAAAATCCAGGCCCAGACACGTACTGTGTAATTGCAGGGTCTGAGAACATCAGAGTGAAAAACATAATTTTGTCAAATAAACATGATGTTGTCAAGCCTGCATGGCTTTTAGAATGTTTTAAGACCAAAAGCTTTGTACCATGGCAGCCTCGCTTTATGATTCATATGTGCCCATCAACCAAAGAACATTTTGCCCGTGAATATGATTGCTATGGTGATAGTTATTTCATTGATACAGACTTGAACCAACTGAAGGAAGTATTCTCAGGAATTAAAAATTCTAACGAGCAGACTCCTGAAGAAATGGCTTCTCTGATTGCTGATTTAGAATATCGGTATTCCTGGGATTGCTCTCCTCTCAGTATGTTTCGACGCCACACCGTTTATTTGGACTCGTATGCTGTTATTAATGACCTGAGTACCAAAAATGAGGGGACAAGGTTAGCTATTAAAGCCTTGGAGCTTCGGTTTCATGGAGCAAAAGTAGTTTCTTGTTTAGCTGAGGGAGTGTCTCATGTAATAATTGGGGAAGATCATAGTCGTGTTGCAGATTTTAAAGCTTTTAGAAGAACTTTTAAGAGAAAGTTTAAAATCCTAAAAGAAAGTTGGGTAACTGATTCAATAGACAAGTGTGAATTACAAGAAGAAAACCAGTATTTGATTTAAAGCTAGGTTTCCTAGTGAGGAAAGCCTCTGATCTGGCAGACTCATTGCAGCAGGTGGTAATGATAAAATACTAAACTACATTTTATTTTTGTATCTTAAAAATCTATGCCTAAAAAGTATCATTACATATAGGAAAACAATAATTTTAACTTTTAAGGTTGAAAAGACAATAGCCCAAAGCCAAGAAAGAAAAATTATCTTGAATGTAGTATTCAATGATTTTTTATGATCAAGGTGAAATAAACAGTCTAAAGAAGAGGTGTTTTTATAATATCCATATAGAAATCTAGAATTTTTACTTAGATACTAATAAAATACATTTAGAAACTTTTAAAGTCATGAAAAAGCATTAACCTTCTAAACAGTATATTCTAAAAAGTCAAAACGTTAACAATAGTTTTTATCTAATAAAAGCACTGCAAGAAAATAGGGTAGAATTGTTACAGCTGGACTTGTAAAAATATGTCTTTTTACTCAGGGTTTAAAATGTCCCATTTAAATATGAAATGTAAACAAATTTGTTTTTTAAGGTTAAGGCCAAATGTAACAATAAAACCCTGTCGATGGTTTTAGCTAAATTAGAGGAAGTTGTATGAGACTTAATGATCTAAAAACTTAAAATTGAATTGGTTTGATTAAAAATAAAGCTTGCAATTTTAAAAGTAGCTCACATTTAATTTCTTGTGTGAAATAGAACATGCTTTAAAGGAAGTATTTTTATGTGAATTTGCATTCCAGTATAAATAGTATTCACAAAAAAGATTTTCCTAGATTTTATCTATTGAATAGGTGTCAATATGGCATGCATATTGTAACTTTCATTAGAAATAAGTTGCTTTGACTTTTAAAAATGACATAGTTAGATTATTTAAAGTCAATGTATATAGTATATATTATGTATGGATTTATATACCAAATTTTGGAATACAGCCTATCTCATGACCATATTGAAATGTACGGAATTTGATCCATGCGATACTATGTGTGCATTATTTGAAAGTTATTGGAAATTTTATTCAAACCGTGGAACAAATGTATGTGATTTTGTTATACTTCTTAATTTAAATAAAATATTTAATGCACTATTAAAATAATTTCTTATGTTCTATTCTTTTTAAAACAA